TGCTCAGAGTGCTGGGGTCCCATCCTTTCTCCCTGGCTGCCCTGTTAACAGATGGTGCTGGACCTTGCCCCGGAAGGGGCTTGTAGCTTTTTTACGTCAACGAAATGCCCTCCTGTACTCTGTCTTCAGCAGCCAACTCCTGGAGCTGCCAAGTGAGGGGTTAAAGAAGAGGTGGGGAGGCAGTGTGGCTCCCTGGGAAAAGTCTGTTGCTTTGGTTCTCAGTCCTGGGTATTCTAGGAGCTTGGACACGGGATTGCGTTTCCTGTGCTAAAATTCTCTCTCCTGGCTGGGCTCCGGTAAACTGAAGCTGCTCGAGAAATCACCTGGGAACTCTCATAGCCGTTTGTCACCCAGGGTGTACTTGCCAGGACCTCTCCTTGCTACTCTTCCCAAAGTCGGGAGGCAAAGCGGCTGGGTCACCAGAGCCTGACCATACTGACGCTCCAGGGGGAAGACGCAGAGGCCGGGAAGAGACACCCCCTCCCAAACACATAAAACTTGCCCCTTCCTAGCCTCGGCTCCCCTCACTGGGGCCTTGGGCAGGACCGACCCGCATCCAACTAGGCCTAAGGGGTAGGCTCTGAGCCTCTTACCCCTAAGAGGCGGAGATGCGCCCAAGGCGGGCGCCCGGCCTGTTCCCCAGCCCTGCCTGGAAGCCCCGCAGCCACTGCATTTTGTTTAAACACAGATAGCACGGGCCTTTCTCTTATTGCTACAGTGTTTTGTACACGGTTAAAACACTAGTAAAGCTTTTTCGTTATTACTCCTTCCGCTCCCTGGGTTTATTTCCACAACCGGCCGCTGAGGCCTGTTCTGACGGCCGGGCGGACCCAAGACCGCGGCCACGCCCAGCAGGACGCGGACTGAGGGAGCCGGGGCTGCGCCGCCACTCTCGTGACGCCACCATGCCGGCCAGTGACAAACACCTCCCTCCCGCCGCCCCAGGAGCCGCCGGCACTGCGCGAGTGGGAGGGCTGGGCTTCTCGTGTACTCCTCAAACTCTCGCGAGGCTTCGGGCGGCTTTCTTCCCGAGGGCGGCACGAGGGCTGGGCGGTGGGGTGCGGGTGCCCGGGTGAGGGGCGGAGCTGGGGGCATGGCGTCCGGAGCGGCTCGCTGGCTAGTATTGGCACCCGTCAGGTCCGGGGCTCTCCGGAGCGGGCCTAGCTTGAGGAAAGATGGCGATGTCTCCGCCGCATGGAGCGGCTCAGGCCGGAGCCTGGTACCGTCGAGGTCAGTCATCGTTACCCGCAGCGGCGCCATTTTGCCCAAACCGGTGAAAGTGAGTGTCCTCCTGGAGACGGGGCGAAGGGGGAGCTCACAGCTGCCACTCTGACCCTCTGCAGATGTCCTTCGGCCTTCTCCGTGTGTTCTCCATTGTGATCCCCTTTCTCTATGTCGGGACACTCATTAGCAAGAACTTTGCTGCTCTACTTGAGGAACATGACATTTTTGTTCCAGAGGATGATGATGATGATGACTAACAGGTAAGACTTGCTTTACCCTAGATGGAGCAGGAGCCCAGTTCACTGCTGCTTTCCTTTCTTACAGGAATTACAGAAAGGAGAAAGCACTAACTGAAGAAATGGTGATGCTCTCAGTTTCTCTGCCTTCCCTATCAGCAGAAAGGCTCGGGGAAGGCCCTCAGCCTCCCAGTCTGGTGAAGCTTCCTGTATGGTCCATGACCGTATTCCACCCCAGGCTCTGGGAGGCTCCCTGAGATGTGCTGTCCACTAAGCACTGCACAAACAAGCAATCAAATTATGAATAAACATAATAAATATCAGCCGTGCGTGACTGAGTGATGGCTGCAGTTTCTCAGTATCCCTAGGTTCTAGTTGGTGCAGTTGTCTCTGCTGTCCTTTATTTATGGGAGAAACATAGGCCCAGGCTATCCAGGCTGCAGTGGAGCCTGGTGAACTATTCTGGGGGCCCTGGGAACTATTTTCATTGTTTACAAAAGCCCAACAGAAACTGTGCATTTTCCCTTAAGAAAGCTTCATGGGCTAACTAAAGCCTCATGCCATTCTGTGTTCAGTGCCAGTCATGACAGCTCTGCTTGTTAGCATACTACTTAAATATAACTAGAATGATTCAAAACTCGGGTTCTGTGATATGAGGATATAGATAGGTTTTCATCTATTTCCTGGCTTATAACTCCCAAAACCCTTGTTTTAGGCTTTTGTTATAATGTTGGGCACTTCGGGCCTCAGAAAACAGCAGGCTGTTTCTCAGATCTTCTCCTGACCTCCTTTCACCTGCTGCTTTTTCTCCCCAAGGCAGGCCATAGAAACTAAAAGTATAATCTTCCTTTGCCCGTCTTCCAGTTGGCCATAAAAAGAATCCTCTGACCTACCTTGTCTGATTTTAGGTCATGAGACCCCCATTTCAGAAGGGATTCTGCCCCATACCTGAGAGGAAGAAATGTAGACAGGCCTTGTTGGACTTCCCCACTCCATCTGTATTAGATTATGCCTCTTTTGTCCAATCCCATTTCTCCAGTGTTGTCCATGCTTCAATCATCCCTATCCAATGAGGTCTCCATAAAAGGCCCAAGAAGACAGGTTTAGAGAGCTTTCGGAGAACAGAACACTTGGCTTTGCAAAGTGGCACGCCTGGAGAGAACTTGGAAGCTCCACGCCCCTTCTATACCTCACCCTATGCATCTCTTCAGCTGTATCTTTTGTGATATCCTTTATAATAAACCAGTAAACGGACCTAAGTGTTCCTCTGAGTTCTGCAAGCTGCT